CGGTGCCCCGTGGATGGGAGCGAGTGGAGCGGAGGGAGACCGATGACCAGCTAGTAGTTATTTTTCAGGTACCCAGGAATAAAGTGCGGGTTTGGATCTGAGTGGTGGTGAAGTTGAAGTGGAGGAGTCCAGATTGAATGCGGAGGTGTACGGTGAGGTGGGGGAGGGTGAGGACCGGAAACAGTAAGTAATTAAGCTGTTGCAGAGTGAGGTTGTGCCAAGTTTAGTAGGAAATACAGTTGGAAATACAGGCAGGGGTCCTGCGTATCAGGGAGGCCCCGTGTGCCGAGCAAGGACCTGGGCCAAAGCAAACGAGGTCTGTGCGCCAGCGGCGGCAGGCGAGCTTGCACTTAAGTGAGCTGGGGGTAGGCGTCCGGCCTGTTGGACAGGTTCGAATCCTGGATCTGCCGGCTGCCGAGTGACTCGAGCTCGCCGTCCCTGTTTCCTCACCCCTGGGTGACCGCGCACGCTTAATCAGCTCGGACAGGTACAGCCCCTGGGACGCAGTCAATGCCTACGAGAGGTTGCCTGTTAAGTGTCTGAAATATTAATACGATTCGAAGTCAAGACAAGCCTCGTCTTCCACGCCAGCGGGAACGAGAAGGAATCGCTCAGCGTTGGGAGCCTCACCCCGTCCCCTGTCGGTCCCGTGCCCCGCCGCTCGCCCTCGTAGGTGCCGGCGCTCCGCCCCCCGACCCCGCGCCCCGCCCCCCGACCCCGCGCCCCGCCCCCCGACCCCGCGCCCCGCCCCCCGACCCCGCGCCCCGCCCCCCGACCCCGCGCCCCGCCCCCCGACCCCGCGCCCCGCCCTAGTCGGTCCCGGCGCCCCGCCCCCGCCTCCGCCTCCGGCGCCCCGCAGCCCAGCCTCACGTCACGTCAGCCCAGCAGGCCTCGCGCATCGCCCGGCGGCGTCCGCGCACGCGCGGTTCCGAGCCGGACTCTACGCCGGGGCTTGGCGCGGATCGCGTCCCGGGGCGGCGCACGCACACCTGGGCGGGGCGCGGGCAGCTCTGCGTCCGAAGCTGCTCCGACGCCGTCGCTGGGACCAAGATGGACCTCCCGGCGCTGCTCCCCGCCCCGACTGCGCGCGGAGGGCAACATGGCGGCGGCCCCGGCCCGCTCCGCCGAGCCCCAGCGCCGCTCGGCGCGAGCCCCGCGCGCCGCCGCCTGCTACTGGTGCGGGGCCCTGAAGATGGCGGGCCCGGGGCGCGGCCCGGGGAGGCCTCCGGGCCAAGCCCGCCGCCCGCCGAGGACGACAGCGACGGCGACTCTTTCTTGGTGCTGCTGGAAGTGCCGCACGGCGGCGCTGCCGCCGAGGCTGCCGGATCACAGGAGGCCGAGCCTGGCTCCCGTGTCAACCTGGCGAGCCGCCCCGAGCAGGGCCCCAGCGGCCCGGCCGCCCCCCCCGGCCCTGGCGTAGCCCCGGCGGGCGCCGTCACCATCAGCAGCCAGGACCTGCTGGTGCGTCTCGACCGCGGCGTCCTCGCGCTGTCTGCGCCGCCCGGCCCCGCAACCGCGGGCGCCGCCGCTCCCCGCCGCGCGCCCCAGGCCTCCGGCCCCAGCACGCCCGGCTACCGCTGCCCCGAGCCGCAGTGCGCGCTGGCCTTCGCCAAGAAGCACCAGCTCAAGGTGCACCTGCTCACGCACGGCGGCGGTCAGGGCCGGCGGCCCTTCAAGTGCCCACTGGAGGGCTGTGGTTGGGCCTTCACAACGTCCTACAAGCTCAAGCGGCACCTGCAGTCGCACGACAAGCTGCGGCCCTTCGGCTGTCCAGTGGGCGGCTGTGGCAAGAAGTTCACTACGGTCTATAACCTCAAGGCGCACATGAAGGGCCACGAGCAGGAGAGCCTGTTCAAGTGCGAGGTGTGCGCCGAGCGCTTCCCCACGCACGCCAAGCTCAGCTCCCACCAGCGCAGCCACTTCGAGCCCGAGCGCCCTTACAAGTGTGACTTTCCCGGTAACCGCGCTCTCGGGGGCGGGCGGGCTGCGCTTTGAGCAGGGTTTGTGTTTTCCTTGTTCAGGCTGTGAGAAGACATTTATCACAGTGAGTGCCCTGTTTTCCCATAACCGAGCCCACTTCAGGGAACAAGAGCTCTTTTCCTGCTCCTTTCCTGGGTGCAGCAAGCAGTATGATAAAGCCTGTCGGCTGAAAATTCACCTGCGGAGCCATACAGGTAATGAGCTAGGGAACGCACAGCATTTGGACATTTTATGCTGTATAATTTTTTCTTTTATAAGGTGAAAGACCATTTATTTGTGACTCTGACAGCTGTGGCTGGACCTTCACCAGCATGTCCAAACTTCTAAGGCACAGAAGGTAATCCTTACATTTTGGTTTGCATTATCAGGAATCACAGCTCCTTTATTTTTCTGTCTGGCAGGAAACATGACGATGACCGGAGGTTTACCTGCCCTGTCGAGGGCTGTGGGAAATCATTCACCAGAGCAGAGCATCTGAAAGGCCACAGCATAACCCACCTAGGCACAAAGCCGTTCGAGTGTCCTGTGGAAGGTAGATTTTAAAACATTGCTTTGAGCAGTAAAGGGTTTCACTCTCATTACTCTTTTTGTTCCAGGATGTTGCGCGAGGTTCTCCGCTCGTAGCAGTCTGTACATTCACTCTAAGAAACACGTGCAGGATGTGGGTGCTCCGAAAAGCCGTTGCCCAGTTTCTACCTGCAACAGACTCTTCACCTCCAAGCACAGCATGAAGGCGCACATGGTCAGACAGCACAGCCGGCGCCAAGGTCTGCACTTTCCACGGCCCCCATGGGGAGCTAAGTAACCAGAGTGTATTCCTTTTTTTTTCAGATCTCTTACCTCAGCTAGAAGCTCCGAGTTCTCTTACTCCCAGCAGTGAACTCAGCAGCCCAGGCCAAAGTGAGCTCACTAACATGGATCTTGCTGCACTCTTCTCTGACACACCTGCCAATGCTAGTGGTTCTGCAGGTGGGTCGGATGAGGCTCTGAACTCCGGAATCCTGACTATTGACGTCACTTCTGTGAGCTCCTCTCTGGGAGGGAACCTCCCTGCTAATAATAGCTCCCTAGGGCCGATGGAACCCCTGGTCCTGGTGGCCCACAGTGATATTCCCCCAAGCCTGGACAGCCCTCTGGTTCTCGGGACAGCAGCCACGGTTCTGCAGCAGGGCAGCTTCAGTGTGGATGACGTGCAGACTGTGAGTGCAGGAGCATTAGGCTGTCTGGTGGCTCTGCCCATGAAGAACTTGAGTGACGACCCACTGGCTTTGACCTCCAATAGTAACTTAGCAGCACATATCACCACACCGACCTCTTCGAGCACCCCCCGAGAAAATGCCAGTGTCCCGGAACTGCTGGCTCCAATCAAGGTGGAGCCGGACTCGCCTTCTCGCCCAGGAGCAGTTGGGCAGCAGGAAGGAAGCCATGGGCTGCCCCAGTCCACGTTGCCCAGTCCAGCAGAGCAGCACGGTGCCCAGGACACAGAGCTCAGTGCAGGCACTGGCAACTTCTATTTGGTATGAAGCACTCTATTCAGTCACCACCATATAGGTCACTTCTCTCATACTCGGTCTTGAGGATATTCTGGATTAATCCTTTCTATGCAGACGTTTCTGGTTTACAAAAGGACGCAGCCCTGGACTACAAGTCTGGAACTGACAAGTTCTTATGACCTTGACAAATCACCTTAACCCATCTGAGCCTTAAATTCTCATTTATTTCCTGCATAAGGAGATTTGGCTAAATGCTTTCTGAGGTCCTTTGGAGTCCTGTGGCTCCATGGTAATGTGCTCCTTTCCTTGAAGATTGGGGGTTTTGTAATGTTGAGATACTTTGCCTCTATGCTTGTCAGCTCATGACCAGTCCTAGAAGAGGAGTCGAGACATAAGCCACCTTCAGAGGTTCAATGGAAACTTTAAAACCATACCAAACTCTTTTTTAAAATTAGAATTAACAAGAAAAAAAAAAAGGGTGGGGTTTATGAGCCTTAGTTCTTGGAGGATTATAAGAGTACTTCCCCAGTTTTGAGGCTGGACAGTTAATATACTTTATATCAATTATACATTTAATATAATTTAATTTAAAATAATTTAAAGATTCTTAGGAGATAGTCTGACTTTCCTGACCTAGATGGGAATGATCAGATAGGGATTTTTTTTGTGGCACAGGCTAAATTTGATGGTGACATTTATATTGTTGAGAATGTTACATCTTATTTTACCACAACTTTTAAAAAATGTTACATCTTTTGCAGTAGGATCAGTTGTGAGGCACATAGTAGCTGAGGCTCCATGGAGCCACCTTTCATTTCTTTCAGTCAGAGAGGAGGACAGTCTCTGTCTCTGCATTTCTGGTGTCTTGCTTGTCGGTGGCAGAGCCATGCTTGCCGGCATTTGCTTAGGCGGCCATAGTAGTTGCTAAGTGTACAGGTGACTGGGCAGGGATGGGAGGTGGCCACAGGTCAGAGACAAGTGCTCAGTCAGTCCCTGGTGCCAGGACTGTGTGCCTCGGTGCCTTGGGAAATGGAAGCTCCCTGGTGCAGCTGCAGCTGTGGGTGGAGGTAGAGAAGCCAGCAAGACCTTGGTCTTAACCCCGTGTTCATTTTCTTGCTAGCTGTGTGACGTTGGGCTACCTCGCTTCTCTGAGTACAAATGGTGTGTGGTGAATGGGTCCCAGGTATGCTACGAGCTTTGAGGGCTGCTCTTTTTCTCTTCATAGCGATAAGTGTTAAACTGTCTTTCTTAGGAAACGTTCACAGACTTGCAACAGCTGATGTCCTCTGAGTACTGTCTGACTCCCTCAGGCAAGTTCCTGAATTCAGTACCATCATTATTATTTTTGTGTAAGACTTTGACAAAGTATAGCCCCTGCCACCAGAGCAGCCTGTACAGTGGGTCTCTAAGGTGGGACCTGCCCCGGGCCTGCCATGCACGTGTGTGAAACAGCGTGAAAAGTGTCGCGGTAAGGTGACCCTGGGTTACCCAGGCAAGGCTCGGTGTTTGTTTCAGAAAGCAGAGAAGTATGTAATTGATTTTAAAAGTTTCTGTTTAAAATATTTGGCTATGTTTTAGACTATGAAGGAATGAACTTTGCTTCTCTGGATAAGAAAGTCACATACATTGTTCCAGCTCCAAGTTTGTTCGGCCCTCGCCACAAGTGGATGTAGCGTTTGGCCCTTTGTGTGCCTTGCTGGTGACTCTGGTTTTGGGAGCTCGGATATGTCCCAGAAGCAGGCTTATGGCACTTCTGTAGCTCCCTTGCTACCCTTCCTTTGTGTCTAGATAAGTGACTGACATGCTTTTCTTTGGTCTCAGGAAAGTGGGGGCTCAGCAAGAACTGATTACCGAGCCATTCAACTAGCCAAGGAAAAAAAGCAGAGAGGAGCGGGGAGCAATGCAGGTGAGGCCGTGTGTGCTGCAGCCGGACGAGCAAGGGCCTGAGGGTTCTCTGTCACTGTTACTGGCAGAAGAAACACAGCAGGTGTTTCTGTGCTCTTGGTTTTACTTTTCTGTTCAGAATACCCTTTTATCAACTCCTTAGTTTTATTTGAACTTAAGGGAAAAAATTAGTAACAAAATTCCCAGCATCAGTATGAACATATTTTATTTGCCTAAACAAGCTTTGTGAAAGTTAAGCGTTCAAACACCAGTGTCAGTTACCTGGAAGGCTACTAAGGTAAATAAGCAAAGCAGGCCAGTTGTCAGGAAAGCAGAGATTGTGCCTGGTGCTGAATGGCCTTGGGGCCTGATCTTGGCATGGCAGAGACCTGGGGACTGCCACTGTCCCCAGGTACGTGTACATGGAGCCAAACTGTGTGTCCTGTGGCATTGTCAGAGTTATGTTGAAATCTTATTTGAAAATGTTAGCAACTTACTTGCATTTTTAAAGACCAAACAAGAGCTGGTAACCTATGGCCTCAAGCATCTGTCCTTCCTAAAAATGGAATAGTGGGATGTAGTGCTTAATGGAAACTGCTAAATCTTTTTCTAAAAACTAACAGTGGATTTTTAAAATATATTGTTTTTTGTGTATTTCATTTGTCCTTTGTATTTATCTAAAAGGGTTGATATGATTTTATATCTTGCTCTCTATTCCTAATAGTATTATGACTTCTTATTTAAAATAAATAACAATTGCCGGTTTTCTGTTAATCAGTTTTCTTAAAGCCAGTGTTTCACTATAG